TCACCTACTTATGCTACTGCTGTACATCTGGCAGGTTTATTCCTGCTACTTTCTTTATGCAACATACGGCACCCTAGCTTTTTTATTCTCCCCTTTGCGGACCTGGTTGACACTGCTGACACCTGTTCTCATTCGTTATGTGTGGACACTGAACTCCACCAAGTTTGGAATCTTCATGGTGCAGTTAAAAAGCCACCTGAGCTCCTGAAGGCCATGTCTCACCACTGGCAGCTGGGCAGAAGCCCAGCCTCTGTGTCTGTAGCCCAGGCCTCTACCCCAGTAGCAGGTGGAGGGCCAGGATTGGTGGGTGAGCTTTAGGGAGCAGCTGCTCGTTTGGAGTCCTGGACGTTGGAGGGATTACCCACTACTGATACCTGCAGAATGGACTGCAGAAAAGTCTCAAAAATAATGCCTTTATTCCTTCCCTCCCTAAGGAGGCAAAGAGTTGATTTACCTTTGTGAAGAGAAAACCCTTATCTAGGACATCCACAGGGTAGAGGTTGGGTGTGTGTACGGGAGTGTCTGAGGCCCAGTGTGTTTTTTAGGGTTACCCCATGTAAAGCACTTACCGCTGTGCTTGGAATTCAGCAGCTGTCAAAGGTGCAATTTCAGGGGCAGGGAACCTTTGAGGATCTGGGCCCGACCCTCACTACCCCTGAGATATTAGTTCCCAGGCCTGTTTTCCCACAGGATTGTGGGCTCTCTGCTTCCTTAGTCGGAAGTGTTTTCAACTAATCAAATAAATGAATGAATGATGAATAAGAAAGACGGTGAGCCTGAGGCTTGCTTGTGTAGCCTGGCCTAAGGGGCAAGAGAAGGCGTGGCCTGTCCTGGCCTCTGAGAGTGGGATGGTTGGTGCTGTACCTCAGGGGACAGGGCGGGGCGGGAGGAGGCGGGGCCAGGCCTGGTCTCTGATAACGGGATGGGTGGTGCTGGACCTCGGGCGGGGCCGGGCCTCGTGGCGGGAGGAGGCAGGGCAGGGCCTCTGGGACGGGGCTGGACGGCTTGTTGACGGAAACGAGCCCTTGACGCTGTGGCCCGGAAGTGGAGCGGCTGTCGCAGTGCGGCTCCGGCAGTGGCAGCGGAGGCCTGTGTTTGCGGCCTTCGGCAAGCGACTGAGATGGCGAGCGCAACTGCACCTGCAGCCGCAGTCCCCACCCTGGCTTCGCCTTTGGAGCAGCTCCGGCACTTGGCGGAGGAGCTGCGGTTGCTCCTGCCTCGAGTGCGGGGTGAGCTGACGGAGTTAGAACGGGCGACGGCAACCGTTCGGCCCCCACACGCCACACCCACAAGTCGGCGAAGCCCAGGAGACCACCGAGGAGTTTAATCGAGAGATGTTCTGGAGAAGACTCAGTGAGTGCGCCTCCTTCCGGGCTCCCCTTGCCTGGCACCTGCCTCCTCTTCGGCCACCCCCCAGATGAGGCAGCTGTGACTGTGTCAAGGGAAGCCACGACTCTGACCATAGTCTTCTCTCAGCTTCCACTGCCGTCTCCACAGGTGGGCTTCACTTTCGTGGAATCCTTGGGCTGCACTTTGATCTAATCTGTTTCCTTTTTCATAGGAAACCCAGAAGTTCTGTGAACAAGTCCATGCTGCCATCAAGGCATTTATTGCAGTGTACTATTTGCTTCCAAAGGATCAGGGTAAGCCACATAAGTGTTGCATTTATCGTGTACCAGGTTGCTTATTCTTTGGGTTTGGCCACAGGGATCACCCTGAGAAAGCTGGTACGGGGCGCCACCCTGGACATCGTGGATGGCATGGCTCAGCTCATGGAAGTACTTTCCGTCACTCCAACTCAGAGGTAGTGATGCCACAGTTTAGGTTACCAGTTATATTAATATATCCTTACTGATTTCTTTCCCCAGCCCTGAGAACAATGACCTTATTTCCTACAACAGTGTCTGGGTTGCGTGCCAGCAGATGCCTCAGATACCAAGAGGTGAGTGAAAGTGGGCAGTGGGCCATGTCTGCTAATTCTAGTGCTTCTGATTTTTCACTCATAGATAACAAAGCTGCAGCTCTTTTGATGCTGACCAAGAATGTGGATTTTGTGAAGGATGCACATGAAGAAATGGAGCAGGTGAGGGGACCTCCATCATTGGAAGGCAACTCTTTGCATTCACATACATCATGGTATGTCTTAGGCTGTGGAAGAATGTGACCCTTACTCTGGCCTCTTGAATGATACTGAGGAGAACAACTCTGACAACCACAATCATGAGGATGATGTGTTGGGGTTTCCCAGCAATCAGGACTTGTATTGGTCAGAGGACGATCAAGAGCTCATAATCCCATGCCTTGCGCTGGTGAGAGCATCCAAAGCCTGCCTGAAGAAAATTCGGATGTTAGTGGCAGAGAATGGGAAGAAGGATCAGGTGGCACAGCTGGATGACATTGTGGATATTTCTGATGAAATCAGCCCTAGGTAAGCGGGATCCCCACTTGAAACATCTGAGCTGTTAATGATTACTTTTGTTTTCTGCTCTTAGTGTGGATGATTTGGCTCTGAGCATATATCCACCTATGTGTCACCTGACCGTGCGAATCAATGTAAGTACTGGCTTTGAGGGAATAGCTACAGACAGGGTGAATAACTTCTGTGTTTCTTTTCTAGTCTGCGAAACTTGTATCTGTTTTAAAGAAGGCACTTGAAATTACAAAGTAAGTATGAAGACTTCTCAGATAGCTTTTTGTTTAACTTACTTCTTTCCTATTCTATTCACAGAGCAAGTCATGTGACCCCTCAGCCAGAAGATAGTTGGATCCCTTTACTTATTAATGCCATTGATCATTGCATGAATAGAATCAAGGAGCTCACTCAGAGTGAACTTGAATTATGACTTTTCAGGCTCATTTGTACTCTCTTCCCCTCTCATCGTCATGGTCAGGCTCTGATACCTGCTTTTAAAATGGAGCTAGAATGCTTGCTGGATTGAAAGGGAGTGCCTATCTATATTTAGCAAGAGACACTATTACCAAAGATTGTTGGTTAGGCCAGATTGACACCTATTTATAAACCATATGCGTATATTTTTCTGTGCTATATATGAAAAATAATTGCATGATTTCTCATTCCTGAGTCATTTCTCAGAGATTCCTAGGAAAGCTGCCTTATTCTCTTTTTGCAGTAAAGTATGTTGTTTTCATTGTAAAGATGTTGATGGTCTCAATAAAATGCTAACTTGCCAGTGATTAAATGAGTGCCCTTCCAAAGTTTCTTTTTACCAGAAATACAGTGGATTGAGACTAGAACATTGCTTTCATTTGGGTTTGTAGGTTTAAAAATCTGATTCTAATCAGAAGTATATTTAGAACAAAACACTTTATTTATAAAAGATGACTCCAAAATTCATCTTAGTATTTCACCATGTTATATATTATTATCAGCAAGTCCTTCTGAATATTATCACAGATTACTCCATGTCTCTAAAATATATTGGCATTGAGCTCATTTGTTAGGTTTGCCCACCTTATTGAACAGATTTATTTTCCTTATACATACTTGTGTTGTCCTTGGTTACGTGTGTCCCCAAATGTAAATACCAAATTTTTATAAATCAAAAATTTTTTAGTGTGTAAGAGATTTTATGTAATTTTAAGGGCCTTTTCAGTTCATCCTTTTGCAAAACCATCACCACTTAATTATACTTTTGCATCAGTCTAGAAGACTGCATATTGGAAAGCAGTGTAAATCTATAATGATGTATATTCTGGTGAGCTGAATAGGGCATTATGCATGTCCTACAGGTCTCCGCCACCTCTCATGCCCATCATCTTCCTTTTGTAGGTGTAATTCATAACATATGCCTTTCTGCTGTCTTTAGGTATAATCAGCAACAGCAGTCATTCTTTGAGTGACTAATGTATACTTGGGGTTGGGGTTGAAATTCCTTAAGCCAAATGAGTTTTAGCTTACTGTTTTGAAGTGCCATTTTGTATTGTTAACAAGTGTCATGAAGGGAAGGAACTAAAATCAAACTGACAGAGTGTCAAGGCAACAAAATAACATAAACAAAATAATAACATTGTACAACAGTCTAGTTCTTTTATCCTTTCATATAGAGCCTATTTTTTATATACTTTTATATTTCTCTACTGGACCAAATTCATGTTATTAACATCAGACTTTAATTGTGGGATACTTAATGAATATAGAACTCTAATATAAAGACTTACCTCTAGCTGAATTATTCTCTCAGGTCCTGTATTGTATAACTTCGTTCAGTCATGTTTGGATCTTTAAGGATAATGATCAGGGAAAGCACTGATCAATGTAATTTTTTTTTTTTTTTTTTTTTTTTTGAGATGGAGTCTTGCTCTGTCCCCCAAGCTGGAGTGCAGTGGCACACTCTCGGCTCACTGCAACCTCCGCCTCCCAGGTTCTCAAGCAATTCTCTGGCTTCAGCCTCTCAAGTAGCTGGGACTACAGATGCACACCACCATGTCCAGCTAATTTTTGTATTTTTAGTAGAGATGGGGTTTCACCATGTTGGCCAGGCTGGTCTCAAACTCCTGACCTCAGGTGATCTGCCCACGTCAGCCTCCCAAAGTGCTGGGATTACAGATGTGAGCCACCGAGCCCAGCTTGATCAATGTAATTTTAAGATTACCTAAAAATTCCATTTTGGGATAATATCCCACTTCATCAGAAATATTAGAATGATTTAAGTGTTAGGTCCTTTCCCTTATCTGTAAGTTAATGAATGTATTAATGAGCAGTAAAATGGTTGCAAAAAACCTGAACCTGAACAATCTGAATGTACTCCTTAAAGGTATCTGAGCACCTTTTCAACCTGAATGACTACTCATTTATCTGATAAAGTGATGTAGTTTGGATATTCAACCCTGCAAACCTCATGCTGAAATTGGATTCCCAGTGTTGGAGGTGGGGCCTAATGGGAGGTGTTTGGATCCCTCATGAATGGCTTCGTTCCATTGGTGGGGTAATGAGTAAGTTCTCGCTCTATATGTCCCTCCCCCACCCCAGAGCTGGCTGTTAAAACGAGGCTGGCACCTGGCACTTACCCCTACCCCTCAACCCATTCTTGCCCTGTGATCTCTGCTCACGTTGCCTCCCTTCATCTTCCTGCATAAGTGGAAGCAGCCTGAAGCCCTCACTGTTTCTTGTACAGCCTGCAGAGCCGTGAGCCAAATAAAGCTCTTTTCTTTTAAACTACCCAGCCTCAGTTATTCCTTTATAGCAACACA